AAAATGGCCTCCAAGGGAGGGCTCTTTTTCCCCTACAAGTGACATTCAAAGTGGTGCTGTGTCTATCGGAACTAAAATAAGGGCGATTCCTTCTTTCACCATTCCCCACCGCAGTACAAGTGACGGCGGGACTGTGCTTAGTGGCGTCATCTAGTTTCAAGGCGGTCTCCTATCTGACTTTGAGCCCTCGCTCTTTATACCCAGTTACCCTCTCGTGGAGTCCGAGCAGCTGCTTCAGGGAGGCCCGGGAGCCCCTAGGGCGGGCAGCCCCGGAGCCTGCAGCTGCGACGCAGACTCGGAAACTACAACTGCGCGTGAAGCCGACTAAAGTTAACGCCTGTGTGATTGAGTCAGAAGCTCCTTCAGGAACACAGGAGTGGGGCCGACTCCTGGAATCCGGCCCCGGGTCGCTTATAAATGCGCCAAGAAAAAAACGTCACCGAAAAACTTTATACGCGTTCTTGCTTTGGTCCAGAATGGTAAAAAGCCTATCCTTTGAGTGTGTCCCGTGATGGGGTTAACTAGCAACCCTTGAAACTAGTGGAACTCAAAAGCAAAACAAAAAGCCATTGTACCCAGCCGCCCCGGGACCTGGGCCGGCGCCCTTGGGAAGTCTGGCGTGAAAGGAGGGGTGGCTTTGGTTTCAGGGCCGAGCTCGCCTCTCCCGGGTTGGGTTCAGCAGCCGGGCCGGGTGGGTCGTGGGCAACCCCGGGAGGCCCCCGGTCCCGGCGCGCGGCGAGGCCGCCCTCGGACCTGGCACTTGTCACTCGCTGTCCCCGGCCCGGGCGTCAGCGGGGAGACGCAGAAGGGCGGAGGGAGGGAGCCGGCCGCGGACAGCGGTGACTCAGCCTGCGGAGCCGGGGGCGGGCGCCGCGCGGGGGACAGGCGAGCCCGCGCTCGCGGGGGGCGGTGGCGCCCGGCACAGAGGGGTTAAGGGGGCGGTGCAGACGTCTCCCCGCCCATCCCGCCCCTCGAGAGCCGCGGCGCCCCGCCCTATTTATAGCAGCGGTGCCTAGCGCGCCGCGTCTCTCCGCAGGCCCCGGCCGCGGCGTCCTCGACAACCTATCGAAGGCGCCATGGAGCGACCGGCGCCCCTGGCCGTGCTTCCCTTCTCGGACCCCGCGCACGCCCTGAGCCTGCTGCGCGGCCTGAGCCAGCTGCGCGCCGAGCGCAAGTTCCTGGACGTGACCCTGGAGGCGGCGGGCGGGCGCGACTTCCCGGCGCACCGTGCGGTGCTGGCCGCCGCCAGCCCCTACTTCCGCGCCATGTTCGCGGGGCAGCTGCGCGAGAGCCGCGCCGAGCGGGTGCGCCTGCACGGAGTGCCTCCCGACATGCTGCAGCTGCTGCTGGACTTCAGCTACACGGGCCGCGTGGCGGTAAGCGGCGACAACGCTGAGCCGCTGCTGCGCGCCGCCGACCTGCTGCAGTTCCCGGCCGTGAAGGAGGCGTGCGGGGCCTTCCTGCAGCAGCAGCTCGACCTGGCCAACTGCCTGGACATGCAGGACTTCGCTGAGGCCTTCAGCTGCTCGGGACTGGCGAGCGCGGCGCAGCGGTTCATTCTGCGCCACGTGGGCGAGCTGGGCGCCGAGCAGCTGGAGCGGCTGCCACTGGCGCGCCTGCTGCGCTACCTGCGGGACGACGGGCTGTGTGTGCCCAAGGAGGAGGCCGCCTACCAGCTGGCGCTGCGCTGGGTCCGCGCTGACCCGCCGCGCCGCGCCGCGCACTGGCCGCAGCTGCTGGAGGCCGTGCGCCTGCCCTTCGTGCGCCGCTTCTACCTGTTGGCGCACGTCGAGGCCGAGCCGCTGGTGGCGCGCTGCCCACCCTGCCTGCGCCTGCTGCGCGAGGCGCGCGACTTCCAGGCGGCGCGCTACGACCGCCACGACCGCGGGCCCTGTCCCCGAATGCGTCCTCGCCCGTCCACCGGTCTCGCCGAGATCCTCGTGCTCGTGGGCGGCTGCGACCAGGACTGTGACGAGCTGGTCACTGTCGACTGCTACAACCCGCAGACGGGTCAGTGGCGCTACCTGGCCGAGTTCCCAGACCACCTGGGCGGAGGCTACAGCATCGTGGCGCTGGGCAATGACATCTACGTGACGGGTGAGTGGGCCAGGGGCTGGGCAGGCTCTCTGGCTGATCTTCTGCCTGTCATGCGTCCTGGCAGGTGGGTCCGATGGCTCCCGGCTCTATGACTGCGTGTGGAGGTACAACTCAAGCGTGAATGAGTGGGCGGAGGTGGCGCCCATGCTGAAGGCCCGCGAGTACCACAGCTCCTCTGTGCTGGACGGACTGCTGTACGTGGTGGCCGCCGACAGCACCGAGCGCTATGACCACACCACTGACTCCTGGGAGGCCCTGCAGCCCATGACCTACCCCATGGACAACTGCTCCACCACTGCGTGCCGTGGCCGGCTCTATGCCATCGGCTCCCTGGCTGGCAAGGAGACCATGGTGATGCAGTGCTACGACCCGGACACCGACCTGTGGTCGCTGGTGGACTGCGGCCAGCTCCCGCCCTGGTCCTTCGCCCCCAAGACTGCGACTCTAAACGGACTCATGTACTTTGTCAGGTGAGTTCCAGGTGCCGAGCCCCACTGTGTGTGAGCAGTTGTCCTCCTGCTGCCCCCTCCACAGGGATGACTCCGCTGAGGTGGACGTGTACAACCCGACGAGGAACGAATGGGACAAGATCCCGTCCATGAATCAGGTAAATTTTCAGGCGGGCCAGCATTGGAAGCATTAAGAGACCCAGCGTTCTGTTTTCCCCGCAGTAAGCTGCACATAGTCATAGCGAATTTGGGAAAGATGGAAGGAATCATCCAGCCTCGCGGTTCAGAGCCCAGCTCTGCCACTGTCAGCCATGCAAGCCTCAGTTTTCCCATCTGTAACATGGGGAGAACAGCACTGCTCAGCCCAGAGGGCCACTGCAGAGATTCTGAGAGAGAACGTAGGAAGCGCTGCTCGGCACGACCTGCACACGGGGAGGCCTGGCGCTGCAGCGGGCACCCTCATCACCATAGGGAAGGCCCAGCTGCCTCCGGGGAGGCCCGTTCTCCTAGGCAGGGTGTTGGAAAGGGGTTGGCCTCTCTGCTGCTTTCTGGGAGAGCCAAGGCCACCCCTCTGGGGTACTGACAGGGCATGCCTTGTCTCCAGTGGTTCCCCAGGTGGGGCCCTGCCCTACCCTCTCCTCTGACCTCCACTCACTCATCCCTTTGGCCCACAGGTACATGTGGGGGGCAGCCTGGCCGTCCTTGGGGGGAAGCTGTACGTCTCTGGGGGATACGACAATACATTTGAACTCTCGGACGTGGTAGAGGCCTATGACCCAGAGACTCGCGCGTGGAGCGTGGTGGGGCGGCTCCCAGAACCCACCTTCTGGCATGGCAGTGTCAGCATCTTCCGCCAGTTCATGCCCCAGACCTTCTCGGGTGGGCGTGGCTTCGAGTTGGACAGTGGCAGCGATGACATGGACCCAGGCCGACCCCGGCCGCCGCGGGACCCCGATGAGCTGCACTAGCCCCAGTCTGGCCCGGCACGGGCCTCGGTGCAGGTAACTGGCACCTCTGCGGGGCAGTGCCCCACTCCTTTGTGCACAAGGACACGTTGGGCTCACAGGAGGAGCACAGGCTCTTGGGTGGCGAAGCCAGCCCAGGATCCATTACCTGGAAGGTTTCTGTACCTTGAGAGCCTGAATCAGAGGCCGTCGGGAACGCCCTCCCTGCAGTTGAGGAAGAGCCACTTTCCTGCCAGCACATGTTTCTGGGTCTTGGAGGTCACCCCCACCCCGCGGATCACAGCTCACCCACGCGGCGCACACCCCTCCTGCCGTTGTCATCTGCACCTACTTGTTCCCACCTTGGGAGAGGACGATGACTTGGGAGGGACGCGTGAAGGGAGAAGGGGTCCTCCCATGAGGCTGAGGATGGCCTGAACCTGGAGCAGCGGACCAGGCAGACGGGCTGAAGTGGGGTCCCAAATTCCATGTCCAGAGGTGTGGGGAGCCTGCCTCCCTAGCTCCTGGCCCCTGCCAGGGGCTTACATCAAAACACCTCAGAGGGCTGCCCTCCAGAGGCTGCACCCAGAACAGTGGGACATGAGCAGGGGTGTGGGCTTGGAGGGTGAAGAGGATGTGGTCCTATCAGATGCTGGGCCTCCTCAGCCATAGCCCCCTGCTCCTACCCCCTGACTGGCTCTTGCGTCCTCACCTCTCACCCTCTCCTTCCCGGGAGGCCCTGGGAGGTGATCATTGACACCCAGCCAAGCAGACAGCTGCGGGTGCCCAAGCCCTTGCTGGGCCTGCGCGTGAGGAGTCCCACTGCTTCTAAAGGAAGTCCTGGGCAGGAGGTGGCTTTGGTGGTTGGTTCCAAAGTTGAAAATGCTTGCAGTTTGACCTTAGAAGAAGTGGGAAGAAGAAGGAGCTCTACAGGGTCAGCTTTGTTTGATTTGTCCAGTCTAAGAAGTCCCATTGCCAAAGCTTTCTGCAGGAGGGTGAATGCCGCAGCTTGGCAGCCCCTGGGTTTCTCTTGGAAATGGTCAGTTTCCCCTCAAAGTACCCAAAGTAGCCTTGGCTTGAGTTTTTGTCCTTGCCTCCTTTTTAGAGAAGAGGGCATTTAGACTGCATTTTCCTGGTTAAAGAAGGTTAAAGCAAATGTTTATTGCCTTTTCTAGTGAACTAACTCGTAGAGATGTTCTCAGCAGGAAGACAGTCTTAGCACTGTCACTTAGCAGATTGCACTTAAGTCCCTTGTGCTGGCCAGATGGCGTGGCTGGTTGCCTTAATATGTCCCAGGACCCCTGACAGGGCTGCCTGGCCTCTCCCTCGTGCTCCTCAAGAGCCCAGTCCATACACTGTGGATGTCATTGCTGTCGGGTTAGGAAGTCTTGTCCTAGAACGCCCTGGCTGGTATGACCACAGTTCATGGCGGCTCTTCTCGCTTGGGTCATGGTCATCTTCCAGCACCTGCTGTGCTGGGAAGGCCGAGGATGGGGGCCCAGCACTGTCCAGGCCTGCTGGGGCCTGGCTGGGAGTCCTGTGGGCAGCATGGAACATGCAGCTGGGCTTCCTGTGACCAGGCACCCTCTGGCACTGTTGCTTGCCCTGTGCCCTGGACCTTTTCCTGCCCTTCTCCTTCCTCTGCTCCCTTGGGGCTACCCCTTGGCCCCTCCTGGTCTGTGCAAACTCCCTCAGGGAGCCCCCCTGCCCTGTAGCTCTCGCTTAACTTCCTAGGGGCTGCTGAGCCCACCCAGAGGTTGTTGGAGTTCAGCGGGGCAGCTTGTCTCCCTTGTCAGCAGGGGCGTAAGGGCTGGGTTTGGCCATACAAGGTTGGCTACGCCCTCAATCCCTGACCGTTCCAGGCACTGAGCTGGGCACCCACGGAAGGACATGCTGTCCAGACTGTGATGACTGCCAGCACAGGGCATCTCGGGCTTGGCTGGTCTGCGAGGCCTTGCCCCTGTGGAACTCTGGGTTCCTGTTTTCTCAGTCTTTTTTGCGGCTTTGCTGTGGTTGGCAGCTGCCGTACTCCAGGCTTGTGTCGGCCACTCAGATGAGGGCTGTGGTGCGAGCCAGTGCAGGAGAGCTGCGCTTGGGATTGTGCCCTCTCCTGTGTCTGTCCTCCGGACCTACCCAGGTCTCCACCATCAGGACCCTGTCTTTGGGTTTAGAAGACCAAGTATGGGGAAAACCAGGCACCAGCCTCTGCAGCAATGGGTCCCTCTAGCCTGTGGACACCAGCTGGGGGATCCAGGGTCAGGCCCCCTCCTCTCCCCAGTTTCCCTCTGCTGTGGGTTCTGGGCTGTCATGTCTCCACCACTTAAGGATGTCTTTACACTGACTTCAGGATAGATGCTGGGATGCCTGGGCATGGCCACATGTTACATGTACAGAACTTTGTCTACAGCACAAATTAAGTTATATAAACACAGTGACTGGTATTTAATGCTGATCTACTATAAGGTATTCTATATTTATATGACTTCAGAGACGCGTATGTAATAAAGGACGCCCTCCCTCCAGTGTCCACATCCAGTTCACCCCAGAGGGTCGGGCAGGTTGACATATTTATTTTTGTCTATTCTGTAGGCTTCCATGTCCAGAATCCTGCTTAAGGTTTTAGGGTACCTTCAGTACTTTTTGCAATAAAAGTATTTCCTATCCATTTGGAGTCATTGCCTTTGTCCTCCTGCTACT